ACTAGTCTACAATGTCAAAGATGTGTATCAAAATGTATATATAACTGATCTATATTACAGTTTATATATATAGTTCTATGTAACTGACTCTATTTAAAAGAATTAATGTAGATAGGCCTTCTGATGTCAATGCTTTTATTGAATGTCATAATGATCAAATTTTTGGCATTACCTTTGTTCAAAATTTTGAGCCAATCTGGAACTTTATTACTTCTATATTTCTTATTTATAACAACAAGCTATATCTAGGAACAAAAGTCGTTTATTTTTTAAGGCAAGAAAAATATAAATAGAAAATTATTCGGCACTGTGTAATGTTAAAATTTACAAATATATGTTATTTCTCCATTGTCACAAGAATTCTAGTGGGTAGACAACTTAGATAATGCTCCTATATACAAAAGTAAAAACAGCTAGGCATGGTGGCTCACGCCTGTGATTCCAACTCTTAGGGAGACAGAGGCAGGAGGATAGCCTGAGCCCAGGAGTTTGAGACCTGCCTGGGCAATATAACGAGACCCCATTCTCCACAAAAAGCGGGGGAAAAAGACAACAAAACAAAAGTAAAAACAGGTTCAGAAAAATTAAGTATGTCCCTAAAGTCACAGAATAATAAGTGATGGAGGTGGAATTCAAATGTAATATTTTGTTTGTTGGTTTGTTTAGTTTTGAAGGTAACATACTTTTTAGTCTACAACCTATTTAACTACAAAAGTGTGCCAATCACTGGTATTAGGATTGGGGCAGATGTATACTCTGAAAATAAAAGTGCAAAATAAATATCCCATCTGGAAATAAAAGTGCAAAATAAAGAGGGAGGAAAAATCAGCCCTTCCATTTCTTTTCCTTTGTAATGCCAGTTGAATTGGTTTAGTGAGTAGTTTTGCAAGACTTGTTTCACTTTGTTTTTGGACATAGCTGAGCCATGTACTTCAAACAGAAGGCAGCCAATTACTAACTTCTGGTTGCTAGGTGTGGCTTCCTTTAAAATCCTATAAAATCAGAAGCCCAAGTCTCCACTGCCAGTGTGAAATCTTCAGAGAAGAATTTCTCTTTAGTTCTTTGCAAGAAGGTAGAGATAAAGGTAAGTCTTGGTTTTCCTTTTAGTTAGTTTTGGTTGTTTTGAAAACTTTTCTCATCACTATGTTAAATGTTACTGCTTCTACAGGATTTATGGTTAGTTGCATTTAACATGATAAGTCATTCATAAATCTTTCTGTAGAATTACATTGGATATTTATATTTTAGGAATCACAAATTACAATATTTTTGTTCTACTTAGTTAACAAATACAAGTAAAAATAAGATAAGTTTGCTTAATACTGGCTCATTGTACTCTTGGTAAGTTACCATGAGAAAGAAGGGAAGAATGTGCTTTCCCTCTGGTAGCCTTAAAAGAATGTGTTTTTCCTTTCCTTCCCCTTGAAATATTTCTTCCCAAGAGCTGTGTGTTTTACAGAGAAATCGTGATGGGGGCTGCTTTTTGGGGGCAAGAACAAAAGTGATAGGAGTGGGCTGCAGGGAACTGTTTCAAAATAGTAGGACTTTCATAATTTATTTTCTTCTTTTGTAAGGAAAACAAGATAGATTCAGACCTCAAAGTGCTAATCATGCTCTTTGTAATAAACATTTAAAAATATATGTTATATTTGCTTATGCTATTTAAAATAAGAAGGTCCGCTTATTACTTTTTTCATTTAAAGAGGGTGTGGCCACATTCCTTTTCTTGTAGGCTCTGTGTCATATACAGTCTTTTCAAGTGCTGGCTGGAAAACCTAAAAAGAAGGGAAATACTTTCTGGGTAGTGTCAGATACATTATCCTAGGGGAATGTCAGTGAGGCCCTCCAACAGCTATTCCACTTGATTGTTGCATGAGCTAATGGCCATAAAACTCCTTAGAAAAGCACAAAGCAAAACTAAAGAAGAGTATTTACTAGTGTTGGATATATTTGTAAAAGTGAGATTACAAATCATGTATCTGGCTATTTTTTTCTTAAACATGTTCCTTCAAGAATTTTTCTGTTCGTTCATTTTAAATATTTATTAAATGTTCTGATTTCTTATGTTCACTGCTAGCTAATTAACAAGGATGGAATTTTTCTTGCCTTGGTTATATCTAAAAGATTGTAAAAACTTTGAGAAAGCAATGTTGCCCTCTTTCCACAGGAGTATTTTGGTAGCTGTAAGAGAATGCACATTGCAAATGACTCAAATGTGGTAAAATGTTGGTTTCATAATTCTGAAATGGCCTCTTCCCCAAAAGTGACAGTAACACCCTAGCTCCAGGCTCAACCACATCCAGCACATAGCCAACATTTAACAGATGTTGACAAAATAGTTAATAATAATATTATTAAGGAACCAGCCAGAGTTTCATGCTTATTAAATACTTTTTCAACCAGAAGGTCTGCAAAGGTTGATTTCTGAATATGACGTTAGCTCTCTCTAGACCTATTAATTTACGACATTTCAAATCAGAGGTAAACCAGCAGACCTATTATTTTTCAATGATAAACTATAAACAGTTTTTTGAAGTCAACTATTTCCTTTTCCTTTAAAATTGGACAGAATTTCATCAGGAAGCTCAGAACAATCCAATTTATATAATGCCTTCCTTCATTATGCTAATTTTCTTCATCTTCATCTACTTGAAGTAATATTTAAGATTGGCACTTCAGAGCTGTAAATGGATCTTAGATGATAATTACTTCAACATTCTTATTTTATAAACGAAGACCCTCTGGAGAAGCTAAATGTTTTTCTTGAGGTCAGATCGCCAGATAATCAAGAACCAGTATACTTCAATTTGTATTTTATATCCTATAGTTGTGGGTAGAAAATGTTCATTAAATTAGTGTAGATATGTTTTTTAAAATATTAGCAATGATACATGATATTCATTCAATAATACTTATTAACATCCTAAATTCCAGGCATTTTGCTAGGGATTGGAAGTACATACATAATGAATATTATTATTTGTATGTTAGCACGGGCCTCATGGCCTGCTCCTGGGGAATATAAACAAGCCAATGGAAAGTGATAATACAGAAAGGTGGGGCTGGTGTAGGGGTGAAGTCAGGATGCTTTGGGAGAGCATGGAAGGTCACCGAATCCAGTGCTGAGGAACTAATGAAGGGTTTCTGAAGAACGTGATGAGATCAATGCTGATGAGTCACTTAGAAGTAGCAATTAGTTAGGCAAAGGGAAGTGAATGTGGAGGAGGAACAAGCATTCCAGGCAAGAAGAACACCCTATCGAAAAGCCTGGAAGCAAAACATTAGTGAGGCTACCTTTCATAAATTGCTTTCTGTAAGTCATGCCATTGTGTAGTCTTAATTGCTTTCTCTCACCAGGGAAGGTGTGGGAAGGACTTGTGAAATACATATTCGAGGAAAAACTATGCACAAGGCCGTGCATTTAAAAATAAACTCCCTAAGGCTGGGGTGAAACCTGCTACGGTCTGCGCAAGTTGACTGTTAATGAATTTGATTCTCAGGTGTGAGTGATTAAAAGAACACTGATCATGTCATTTTGTAAAAGCATCTAACTGTTTTCTTTCCAGACACTTTTTCAAAAATGGCAATGGTATCAGAATTCCTCAAGCAGGCCTGGTTTATTGAAAATGAAGAGCAGGAATATGTTGTAAGTAGAGTGATAATAAAATTATGATTACATGGCCATTAATTTATTTCTCTCTCATTCTTAGCAAACTGTGAAGTCATCCAAAGGTGGTCCCGGATCAGCGGTGAGCCCCTATCCTACCTTCAATCCATCCTCGGATGTCGCTGCCTTGCATAAGGCCATAATGGTTAAAGGTAACGTGTTTCCTCAAAACAGTTCCCTCCTGGGTGTTAAAGGCTGTTGGCCCTTTATTTCCAGGTGTGGATGAAGCAACCATCATTGACATTCTAACTAAGCGAAACAATGCACAGCGTCAACAGATCAAAGCAGCATATCTCCAGGAAACAGGAAAGGTAAGTTAGAGTGGTAAATTTAGATATTTAATGGAAGTCCTGATTCTAATCTTTTTTTTTGTAGCCCCTGGATGAAACACTGAAGAAAGCCCTTACAGGTCACCTTGAGGAGGTTGTTTTAGCTCTGCTAAAAACTCCAGCGCAATTTGATGCTGATGAACTTCGTGCTGCCATGAAGGTAAATCGCCCAATTTGAGCAAACTCCTTTCCTACATTTATCCTTTTCTTCTCTTCAAATTTAGGGCCTTGGAACTGATGAAGATACTCTAATTGAGATTTTGGCATCAAGAACTAACAAAGAAATCAGAGACATTAACAGGGTCTACAGAGAGGGTAAGTTGTAATGTCCAACAGTCCAAACGCCTTTACTATAAAATCTATTTTTCTTTTTTCTCAGAACTGAAGAGAGATCTGGCCAAAGACATAACCTCAGACACATCTGGAGATTTTCGGAACGCTTTGCTTTCTCTTGCTAAGGTACAACTCAGATACTTTAGGAAATGCCTCTTAAGAGCTTACAATAGAATGGGATTTCTTTCAGGGTGACCGATCTGAGGACTTTGGTGTGAATGAAGACTTGGCTGATTCAGATGCCAGGGTAAGGAAGTGCTTACAAAATACTGCTGCAGTAGTGAAGTGTTTACTTTTGTGTTTCTTGACAGGCCTTGTATGAAGCAGGAGAAAGGAGAAAGGGGACAGACGTAAACGTGTTCAATACCATCCTTACCACCAGAAGCTATCCACAACTTCGCAGAGGTAACAATAAATTTCTTTTTCTGGAATCTGTTTGCATGTATCTTAGTTTGAATTTAATATTCAGTGTTTCAGAAATACACCAAGTACAGTAAGCATGACATGAACAAAGTTCTGGACCTGGAGTTGAAAGGTGACATTGAGAAATGCCTCACAGCTATCGGTATGTAGTCCAGCAGTTGAAAGAGTTTTCTAAATACATCAACTAAAATTTTCTTCTCTAACAGTGAAGTGCGCCACAAGCAAACCAGCTTTCTTTGCAGAGAAGCTTCATCAAGCCATGAAAGTATGTACCATTCTACTTATATGTCCTGCTTAATGAGACACTTACCCTCATTTATTTTGGCCAGGGTGTTGGAACTCGCCATAAGGCATTGATCAGGATTATGGTTTCCCGTTCTGAAATTGACATGAATGATATCAAAGCATTCTATCAGAAGATGTATGGTATCTCCCTTTGCCAAGCCATCCTGGTATGTTTTGATTCCTCTAATGCCATCCCAACAACATTAAGTATACCTTTTTTTGAATCAACAGGATGAAACCAAAGGAGATTATGAGAAAATCCTGGTGGCTCTTTGTGGAGGAAACTAAACATTCCCTTGATGGTCTCAAGCTATGATCAGAAGACTTTAATTATATATTTTCATCCTATAAGCTTAAATAGGAAAGTTTCTTCAACAGGATTACAGTGTAGCTACCTACATGCTGAAAAATATAGCCTTTAAATCATTTTTATATTATAACTCTGTATAATAGAGATAAGTCCATTTTTTAAAAATGTTTTCCCCAAACCATAAAACCCTATACAAGTTGTTCTAGTAACAATACATGAGAAAGATGTCTATGTAGCTGAAAATAAAATGACGTCACAAGACAATTGGTGTGTCATTGACTCTTCTATTTTGATTT